CCGGGCTGGAGTGCAGTGGTGCGATCTTGGCTCACTGCAGCCTCCGCCTCCTGGGTTCAAGTGATTCTCCTGCCTCAGCCTCTGAGTAGCTAGGATTACAGGCGCCCGCCACCACGCCTGGCTAATTTTTTTGTATTTTTAATAAAGACGGAGTTTCACCATGTGTTGGCCAGGCTGGTCTCGAACTCCTGACCTCGTGATTCGCCCGCCTTGGCCTCCCAAAGTGCTGGGATTACAGGTGTGACCCACCGCGCCCGACTGAACTGAGATTATTTCAGGTGAACATGTACTTTGGGTAGAAAAGATCACAACAAACCTTGGAGGACACCAAAATGTAGGAGTAGGCAGAGGAAAGGGGGAGGCCAGACTTGAGAAGCAGAAGTAGGAGCAGAAAAGAGTGATGTTTAGAAAATCGAGGGAGAAAAGTTTCAAGGAGAAATGGCTATGTTAGGATGCTTTCAGCTGGGAAAACCCAACTGCTTAAATAGTAAGGAAAATTCTCTCACAAAGTCCAGAGGAAGAATGGATTCCAGGCTCTGATTCAGTTGGTCAACAGTGTCAGGCCAGGCACGGTGGCTCACGCCTGTAATCCCAGCACTTCGGGAGGCCGAGGCGGGCGGATCACGAGGTCAGGAGATCGAGACCATCCTGGCTAACATGGTGAAACCCTGTCTCTACTAAAAATACAAAAAATTAGCCGGGTGTGTTGGCGGGTGCCTGTAGTCTCAGCTACTCGGGAGGCTGAGGCAGGAGAATGGCAAGAACCCGGGAGGCGGAGGTTGCAGTGAGCTGAGATCGCACCACTGAACTCCAGCCTGGGAGACAGCGAGACTCCGTCCCAAAAAAAAAAAAAAAAAAAAAACCAGTGTCATCAAGGACCCATCTCTTCTTGGGTTTCCACAGTCAGGTTGGTTTCCTTTAGGGTTGCAAGATGACTACTAGTAACATACACACTTTCTCATTCTCTAGAGCAAGAGGAGGAGGAGAGAGAAAAAACTCCCACACTTGGTCCTTCAGTCTGATTGGACCAACTTAGGTCAGTTGTCTGACCCTGTAACAGTTGTCAGAGGAATGCCATGATCTGATTGGCTTAGACTAAACAGGATCAACCCAGGGTGGCGTCACTTAATCACAGGGGAGAGGAATGCATTCATGAACACAATGGAGTTCTTTTAGGAAGGAAGAGGGAGAATAGAGACTGGATATGCAACCAACAATGTCCATGACGGAGATATAAGCTAGATGAGATATGAGTTAGTTACATATCATGAGTCGTGTTCACTGATTTGGGCACTTTGGAAAGCTTTCATGATCCTTATACTTTAGGTTTACTGATGGAAGTGAAGGGTAGATTAACCTGGGTTGGTGACTGAGGGCCAAGTAAGTGGACACTATGATGGTTGATAAGCTTGACTATCAAGGGAAGGAGAGAGAATTTGGTAACTAGAAGGATATGTTCAGTCAAGATTCTAGAGAGAATACCTCAGCTGTGCAAGGGAGAGATATTCCCACCCGAGAGATGGAAGGAAAAGAAAGGTGCGAGAGATTGTAGACCAGTGGTTCTCCATAGAATGGTACGACTCAACAGAATGGTATGTTTTGGAAACTTGTGGGGTTGTTCTTTTAGAGAGGTTTAAGATTGCTTCTGCATTTCAGGTAATTCAGAGGTCCGTGGGGCCAGCCAGCCTGAGCTTGCTCACCTTCAAAGTCTATGCAGCACCAAAAAAGGACTCACCTCCCAAAAATTCCGTGAAGGTTGATGAGGTAACATGTTGTTCATGTTGCGATATATTTTGTTTAAATCTTTGTTTTGTTTTAATGTGCGCAGCTTTCACTCTACTCAGTTCCTGAGGGTCAATCGAAGTATGTGGAGGAGGCAAGGAGCCAGCTTGAAGAAAGCATCTCACAGCTCCGACACTATTGCGAGCCATACACAACCTGGTGTCAGGTACAACTGTTCTGAAAATGGAGTGAACGCATTAGTTTCATTCAGTTTCTTTTTACCTTTTTAGGAAACGTACTCCCAAACTAAGCCCAAGATGCAAAGTTTGGTTCAATGGGGGTTAGGTAAGTTGATTTTAAATTAGGCATAATCAGCTTGGAACTGCTTCCTGGTCTAATTCTATTGTAGACAGCTATGACTATCTCCAAAATGCACCTCCTGGATTTTTTCCGAGACTTGGTGTTATTGGTTTTGCTGGCCTTATTGGACTCCTTTTGGCTAGAGGTAGGTGCAATTTTATGGCTTTAACAGTCAGCTCTGATGGCGTGTACAACCTTTTATTTATCAGGTTCAAAAATAAAGAAGCTAGTGTATCCGCCTGGTTTCATGGGATTAGCTGCCTCCCTCTATTATCCACAACAAGCCATCGTGTTTGCCCAGGTAAGAGAAACTCTGTAATCCATGATGTCCCTAGATGGTAAGATCTTTTCTATTTTGTTTTAAGGTCAGTGGGGAGAGATTATATGACTGGGGTTTACGAGGATATATAGTCATAGAAGATTTGTGGAAGGAGAACTTTCAAAAGGTGAGGAGCATCTTTTTCATTATCTTCCTTTTCTGCATTCAAGCTCTTTCTTTTGTTTTAAAAGCCAGGAAATGTGAAGAATTCACCTGGAACTAAGTAGAAAACTCCATGCTCTGCCATCTTAATCAGGTAAAAAACAAGAAATTTCTGTGATTATTTTCAGTTACTTATGTTTTTCTTTTCTTTCTTTTAGTTATAGGTAAACATTGGAAACTCCATAGAATAAATCAGATTGAATGTATTAAATTGGCTTTCTTCTTCAGGAAAAACTAGACCAGACCTCTGTTATCTTCTGTGAAATCATCCTACAAGCAAACTAACCTGGAATCCCTTCACCTAGAGATAATGTACAAGCCTTAGAACTCCTCATTCTCATGTTGCTATTTATGTACCTAATTAAAACCCAAGTTAAAAAAAAAAATCCGATATCACTG